TTTACTATGTTGCACAGACTGGTCTCAAACTCCTGGGCTCAAGCTATCTGCCCACCTCAGCCTCCCAAAGTGCTGGGATTAAAGGCAGGAGCCACCGCGCCCGGCCTATAGTTGACAATTAACTAGAAGTGTGACATTGGAATTATAGAGGGAGAGTAACGAGACTCATTACTTACTAGCCCAGGGTAGGAGACATTAGTGGGCCGCAGGTTTCATCCTTAAATTTCTGTGAAGCCTTTCTTGAGGACATCTGCCCTTTCCTTCTCTCCCTCAGTGTGTGGTTTTCCTTTCTCTGGCTCCCACTGCACTCTGCACATACCTTTATCACAGCAACCACTTACGGTGTATTGTAATTTGTAATTATCTATGTACATGTCTCCAAGTAGACTGACCTCAAGGGCGAGGGACTGGCGCTGGTACTCAGACCCCGGGTTCAAGTTCCAGCCACGTCTCTAGCTAGTTTTGTGATCTTAGACAAATAACTTAATCGCTCTATGCCTCAATTTCCTTGACTTATAAAACTGGCTTAAGACTCTCTGTCACACGCCATTGCTGGGCATATTAAGGTGACAATGCGTGAAAAGTACGAGGCAAAAGGTAAGTGCAAAATAAAGGGCGCCTAAAACGGTAAACGTGTGTTAATTAACCTGATCTACCTTTACATGTGCATTCAGCAAACACTGAGCACCTAATGTCCTCTGGGACCCCGGAACGCCTCCTCCGGAGTGGAGCAGCCTCACATGTGGCCTGTGGGCCTTGTCCCACGGGCCGGCTCCGGATTGGCTCCGCCGAAGAGAAAACCCTGCCGACAGCCCTTCCGATCTCGTCAGCGATTGGGCCGGGACCGTCCCACAATTACTCTTGTTGCTGGGCTCGGAAATAGGGAGCGGTGCTAGGTTGCGCGTGCGCAGATTGAGAATGGAGCTTTCCGGTCGGGCGGGAGGAGGTGACGTCAGGAGTGGTGGCGGGCGGGGGCCTCTGGTAGCCCTGGGGACGCTGTATCTGTGGGCTCTTGAATCGCGTCACAAATCAGCGACCGAACTCTGGCGGTGGTGGTTAAGACGGCGAAGGCGGCAGCGGCGGCGACAGCTCTGGGGTTTGCGTCTCGGGGTGTGTCGGCCGCCGCTGCTGCTTGGGCCTGGTATGTACAGATGGCTGGTTAGGATTCTCGGCACCATTTTCCGTTTCTGCGACCGGTCGGTGCCCCCTGCCCGGGCCCTCCTGAAGAGGCGGCGCTCAGACAGGTGAGACGAGAGGGGGCTGAGCGCCAGCCTGGTATATATATATTTTTTTCTTTCTCTTTTTCAGCACTCTGTTTTCTACAGTGGACACTGATGAAATACCAGCCAAAAGACCAAGATTAGGTACTGAATATAAATTTTAAAAATTTTTAGTTCTTTATATTTACAGTTTGTTGACACTTTCTAGATTGCTTTATTCACCAAGTGAAAAACAGTCTCTACAATGCTGCCAGCTTATTTGGATTCCCATTCCAGCTGACCACAAAGCCCATGGTAACTTCTGCTTGTAATGGAACACGGAATGTGGCCCCTTCAGGAGAGGTCAGTGGGGATGAGACTCCATTAGGAATACTATGCTACAGAAGTGATTCTGTTTGATTTTAAGGTATTTTCGAACTCTTCATCTTGTGAACTGACAGGTTCTGGATCCTGGAACAACATGCTGAAACTGGGTGAGGTGGTCAAAAATATTTCTGTTTCCCGCATTTTACAATTACAAATGCATTTTTTAAATAGGTAATAAATCTCCTAATGGAATAAGTGACTATCCAAAGATCAGAGTGACAGTTACCCGAGATCAGCCACGCAGAGTCCTGCCTTCCTTTGGGTAAGTGTTAAATTCTTTCTGTAAATGGAAACATACTTTTTTTCTTTTTTTTTCTGTTGCTCAGTTTTACTTTGAACTCAGAAGGCTGTAATAGAAGACCAGGTGGCCGTCGCCATAGCAAAGGTAATCCAGAGAGTTCTTTAATGTGGAAACCTCAGGAACAGGCTGTAACAGAGATGATTTCTGAAGAGAGTGGCAAGGGTCTGAGGCGTCCCCATTGTACTGTGGAGGAGGTAAGCCTTTTCAGCTTGATTTCTTTAAAAAAGGTACTTATCTAACATGCTTTCTTTTATTTAGGGTGTTCAAAAAGAGGAAAGAGAGAAGTACCGAAAGTTATTGGAACGACTTAAAGAAAGTGGTCATGGAAACTCTGTCTGTCCTGTAACTTCAAATTATCACAGGTGACAGTGAGCTAACAGATAATGCTTTGCTAATCTGATCTCCCTCACTTTTTGTGTTTCTAAGTTCTCAAAGAAGTCAGATGGACACATTAAAGACCAAAGGCTGGGGGGAAGAGCAAAATCACGGAGTCAAAACAACTCAGTTTGTTCCAAAACAATGTGAGTTCCCAGATTTAGCCTTGTCTTAATATAACATTTAATCTTTTCTTTACCATCCTCACAGATAGACTTGTTGAAACAAGGGGACCTCTATGTTCATTGAGAAGTGAAAAGAGGTACGTACATTCAGTTCATTCTACACTTTCTTGAAGTCTATCATCTCTCAATTTTTTTCCTTAGGTGTTCAAAGGGGAAAATTACTGATACAGAGACGATGGTCGGAATCAGATTTGAAAATGAAAGTGTAAGTAAAAATCCTAGTTACATTTGATACCTTGTCAGTAGAATTTAGATAATTTTTTGATCAGAGGAGGGGATACCAACTGGAGCCTGACCTATCAGAAGAAGTGTCGGCCCGACTCCGCCTGGGCAGTGGAAGCAATGGCTTACTCAGGAGGAAAGTGTCAATAATTGAGACAAAGGAAAAGAATTGCTCAGGCAAAGAGAGGGACAGAAGAACGGACGATCTCCTTGAACTTACAGAGGTATTGTTCTTTGTATTGATCCTAAAAAGAGGTAAAATAGCAACTTCTGAACTTTCTAATTCAGGACATGGAAAAGGAAATCAGTAATGCCCTAGGCCATGGCCCACAGGATGAAATCCTAAGTAGTGCTTTCAAATTGCGAATTACTCGAGGAGATATTCAGACATTAAAGAACTATCACTGGCTCAATGATGAAGTAAGTTGTATTCCCTCCCCCTTTTGGCTATCGTTCCAGCTTTTGCTCCCTTGGTATTTTGTAGGTCATTAATTTTTACATGAATCTTCTGGTGGAAAGAAATAAAAAGCAAGGCTATCCAGCACTTCATGTATTCAGTACTTTCTTCTATCCTAAATTAAAGTCTGGGGGTTACCAAGCAGTGAAACGATGGACCAAAGGGGTAAATCTCTTTGAACAAGAAATTATTCTGGTGCCTATTCATCGGAAGGTACATTGGAGCCTGGTGGTGAGTAGAGAGGGTTAATGGTTAATTGTTGGATGTTTCTGGATGTTATCTTTTTCCATTATAGGTGATTGACCTAAGAAAAAAGTGTCTTAAATATCTGGATTCTATGGGACAAAAGGGCCACAGGATCTGTGAGATTCTCCTGTAAGTAAAGGTTGAAAACCTCACTACCCCCTTTGATGTATTCCTTCTTTGTTTTGCTTTTTAGTCAGTATTTACAGGATGAAAGTAAGACCAAAAGAAATAGTGATCTGAATCTTTTAGAGTGGACCCATCACAGCATGAAACCACACGTGAGTGACGATCATCTACATGTGACATACTTTTTCCTCTCTTCTTTTTTCTTTGTAATTTTAGGAGATTCCTCAACAGCTGAATGGGAGTGATTGTGGAATGTTTACTTGTAAATATGCAGATTATATTTCTAGGGACAAACCTATCACATTTACTCAGGTGAGTGAAGACCCTCTTCATCCATTTACTTGAATGCGGGCGTTGTTTATGGGGTTCTTTGCAGCACCAGATGCCTCTCTTCCGGAAGAAGATGGTGTGGGAAATCCTTCATCAGCAGTTGCTGTGAGAAAACTTTGCCTGGTCCCTCTAGCTGCTGGTGGTTCTTTCACAGACATTTCCATATACCTCATGCATTGTGGGTTAAAAAGTCCCTGCATCACTTCTGTTCTCACAGGTACTGAGCTGTCAAAAGTGCATGAAGGCCTCTCACTGTACTCTAGTCCTGACTTGGGGTGCAGAGGGCTGCTTGCAATCCTGTTTGTAAGGCTGTGCCTGCTCAGAGCTTTGGACTGTTCAACCCACACAAGAACAAACGCTAACTAATATTTTTTTTAAGAGATTCTTTTCCCTATGAATGTGGGAAATGCAGGATTTATTCTGTGAATTGTTTGTTTCTGTGTGTTTGTTCAGCGTATTCATTCACTCACTCGTTTGCAAACATAATGGGCAGTGGTCATTTACTGCTGCTCTTTTACAGTTAGCTCTAAATTACTTGTTTGAACTATTTATTTCTGAAAGGAATGTTACTCAAGCTGCCACTCCCTGCTGAAGAGCAGGAGGGAACTCTCACTGGGGGCGGAAGGAAGTGGAGCTGGAGCAGTAACTGCCAACATGAAGCTGGAGGGTTTGGGATTTTTTTTGTTTTTGTTTTTTTGAGGCTCAAAAAATGCTGGGAGAAATGAAAATGCTGTGGGATAGGGCTCCTGTTGCCTTTCAGAGGAAGTCTGACACTACAGCGTTGGCACAGTGCCGTGAACAGTGGAACTGTGCCCAAGGGACTCTGATTATCCAAGCATCTTCCGAAGAGTGTTGTGGTCACCTTAAAGAGACTTCCCCTTCTGGAAATGTGGTGACTTGGCTTAGTCTTCAAACTGGATTCATGGATTTGAAGTAACTGTAAACCCTAAATCTTCATTTTCATCCCAGATCTGGTTGAGTATAAACCTCAGAATTGTAGGGGCTGGCCTGAGCTGTTTATTTCAAAAGATACTATTCAATTTAAAGCTATTTTTCCTCAGAGTTTTTGTTTTCTATATATTAAGTCTAAATTAAGTTTTCTACTCATTAAGACTAACATCTCCCCACTCCATCCCCACTGAAATTTGTGGAAGAAAATTTAGTACTTGGCTCTGAGGTTGCCAGTTATACAATAATCTATTTTGCATATGAAAGTTTGTATTTAACTTTTTTGTTCATTAAAAACCTTACTGATATGGTTATAACTTCAGACAGTTTAGAGTTGGTCAGAACATATTTTGCAAGATCTAGTGCCTAGTGTTGCTTTTCTGATGTAATAAAAGGTGGTCTGGCAGAACCTAAAAAAGTATATGCTGAAATGATTTCTAACCCTCTCCCTACTTAAACCTCCCAGACTTGTTCTGGTTCATAAAAGCAAGAGGTAAAACTGGAAAAATTGTGCACGTGTTACCTATGAATCTACACGCCTGCCATTTGCAGTGCTCCGGCTGCTGGTCCCAGAGGTATACTGGTTACAGCTATTGCAGCCAGTTCCCTGAGACTTGTAAAACTCCTGGTTTAGGACATGGGGCCTGTGGTGTGGATGGAAAATGCTGGGCCTACTGGATGGTCAGCCAGAGGCCATGTGGTGGGTGATGACTGAAGCGGGAGCAGGTTGTACCACACCTCTCCCCCCCCCCTCCCACTCCCCCTCCCTCCCTCTCCCCTCCCCCTCCCTCCCTCCCCCCTCCCTCCCTCCCCCCCCTCCCCCTCCCTCCCCCTCCCTCTCTCCCTAACACCCACCCTCCCCCTTTCCCCCACCCTCCCCCCTTCTCCCCTTTCCCCACCCTCCCTCCCCCCTTCCCCCTCCCCCCCCCCCCCCCGCAGCCCCTGCTCCTTTCTCTGGGCTCCTGGCATTGTGCCAGTGAGTGCTGGGACCAGGTAATGAGCACAGCCAAAAAGGCCAGAGGTTCACTAGGTCAGCATCATACCAAACGCCTGGCTTTCACCAGGCATCAGTGTGCTTCACTTGAGAGTTTGGTACCATGGTTAAGATCGAGTCCATGCTAGGTAAGTCCTGTTAGGAATGTCAGTTTGTATTCCGCCCACGTGAATGATGCTGAGCTTAATGTATTATTTTGAGGGGCTTCTTCAGAGCAGTTCTCACTGAGCTTTCCATTAACCTACACTCTTCCGGACGGCTCTTAAAACTTGCAGGACATAATGAAATTGGGAAGAGCAGAGTGTTGAAGTCTATAGCATGGCCTTCTGCTTGACCCTGAGTTCCTGAATTGAATGTGGGAGACCACAGGCCATACTTCTCTAGGCACTCACATGTCTCCCTTGGCATAAGGAAACATGTTAGTAATATAGTTTTTTAGATCCAAACAGTTTATTTGGATCTAAAAGTTTAAGTGTTCAGTTGAAAAACAGCTATTGATTTTATTAGTAGCAAATTATCACCATTAAAGCCAGTGGTTTTTTTTTTGTTTTTTTTTTTTGTTTTTTTTTTTTTTTTTTGCGACAGAGTCTCTTGTCGCCCAGGCTGGAGTACAATGGTGTGATCTCAGCTCACTGCAACCTCCGCCTCCCAGGTTCAAGCGATTCTCCTGCCTCAGCCTCCTGCGTAGCTGGGATTACAGGTGCCCACCACCACACCCTGCTAATTTTTGTACTTTTAGTAGAGATGGGGTTTCGCCATGTTGGCCAGGCTGGTCTTGAACTGCTGACCTCAGGTGATCCACCCGCCTCGGCCTCCCAAAGTGCTGGTATTACAGTCATGAGCCACCTCACCCAGCCTGTTTTTGAGACGGAGTTTCACTTTTGTCGCCCAGGCTGGAGTGCAATGGCGCTATCTCAGCTCACTGCAACCCCCACCTCCCAGGTTCAAGCGATTCTCCTGCCTCAGCCTCCCGAGTAGCTGGGATTACAGGCATGTGCCACCACCCCTGGCTAATTTTGTATTTTTAGTGGAGACGGGGTTTCTCCATGTTGGTCAGGCTGGTCTTAAACTCCCGACCTCAAGTGATCTGCCCGCCTCGGCCTCCCAAAGTGCTGGGATTACAGGCGTGAGCCATTGCACCTGTCCCTGCCAGTGTGTTTTTAAAATAGTTTAGGGGGTTGAGAAAAGATGCAGTGAGCCATTATTCTCCTTTAGCAGGTAGTCTCTTAAAAATTGATGTGGATTTTAAAAATATACCATTGAGAACACGTATCTTTCTCAAACTTGACCTTGAACAGAGCTGGATGGGGGTGGGAGGGAAACAGATTTGGGGCATATGGAAGATATTCTTGGGAGCCCCATATTCTACCTCAGTTACCGAAGGCTATTAGAACCTCTGAATTTTTCCTCCTCTGAAATCCTAAGCACAACTTCAGAAAACCATGTCTGATAGCGGATGTCTTCCTGCTGTGAGGAGCTGCTTGATGTGGGGACCAAGGTGTGGGTGTGGGCGGAATGTATCCTAGTAGAAACAGTGAACCTCAGATATGAATAAATAAGCAAGAGACCGAAAGTTAAGTGTGTGACAACCTCAGTACTGTAGTTAAGCTACATTCTTTAAATTAGCTTTTGTGAACTGATTGGGAACCTAATCTCTTTTGTAACTGTTTGAGAAAAACTCTGAAGCACCTGATATTCAAACAAACTTATGGTACTTACTAACTCATTTGTAAATTGGCGATGTAGCTGGCTGTAGTATTGCTTTGATAATTTTTTTCTTTTAATTTACCTAATATATATAAGGAAGGGGTTTGGATATATTAAAATAGGTGTTAATTTTATCTATTTACCAATAAATTCATCTCTTTAATTCAGTGGCTTTCACTTGTTTTTTATTGCAACTCAT